TAGCCATTCCAACTTCTTAAAATTTAGTTTTGTCAGTGTATGTCTTTTCCCATCTTTTTGCTCTTAAACTATCTCTGCTTTTATATTTGAATAGCTTTCTGGTATTTACCATATAGTTTGGTTTTGCTTTTTTATCCATTCTAACAATCACTGCCTTTTACTTGTGAGCATTTACATCATTTATATTTATGTAATTATTGATATGATTGGGTTTAAATCAATTTTGCTATTGGTTTTTCATTTGTTCCATCTGTCTATTGGTCTTTTTTTTTCTTTTGTATTTGGAGACAGATTTGCCCTCTGTCACCCAGGGTGGAGTGCAGTAGAGCTATCACAGCTCACTGCCGCTGGGCACTGGTCCATTTTTCTATCTTTTTTTTTTTCTTTTGAGACAGGGCCTCCCTATGTTGCCCAGGCTGGGTTCAAACTCCTGGGCTCAAGTGATCCTCCTGCCTTGATCTCTCAAAGTGTTGGCATTACAGGCGTTAAGTCACCAGAGCCAGTCAGTTTTTTTTCACTTAGGTACAGAATTCAATGCCAACAGTTCTTTTCTTTCAACACTTTAACCATGTCACTCCATGGGGACGCTGTCTTGAGCCTTTGGTAAGCCTCATTCTCCAGGACCACACGGCAGGCGCGACAGCCCTAGGTCCACCCCACCCCGTAAGCGCTCCCTCCGGGAGGAGACAGAAACCCAGGACAGCTCCGGGGCAAGGCCGAGGAAGGAGGGACGACGGGGCAGGGAGGCCCGAAGAGTCCCCGCCTTTTGGGATAGTCGCCACCCTTGGACCCCCTCACCCTTGGGGACGTTGAGGAGTGTTAAAATCTCCAAGACGCGAGTCACCGGTACGAAGCCACAGCCATTTCGCTGCTTGCTCGGTGCAAGTGCAGAAGGTCCTAGTAGCCGAGCGTGGAGTCGAGCTCGTGGGCGGCGTCGGGCACCTTCGGCCGCGCCCTCAGCTGCACCCGCCGGTGGGCGGGGCCCGAGCCCGTCTCTAAAGCCACGAGGCCGCCCGCTCCGAGCCTGGTGCTTCCGACCGCTGCGCGCGGCTCCTGGGCTGTCACAGTCTCCCGTTGCCGCCGTCATGTCCCGGCAGCTGTCGCGGGCCCGGCCAGCCACGGTGCTGGGCGCCATGGAGATGGGGCGCCGCATGGACGCGCCCACCAGCGCCGCAGTCACGCGCGCCTTCCTGGAGCGCGGCCACACCGAGATAGACACGGCCTTCGTGTACAGCGAGGGCCAGTCCGAGACCATCCTTGGCGGCCTGGGGCTCCGGCTGGGCGGCAGCGACTGCAGAGGTAACAGTGGCCCCTGATCCTCCCCCTGCACGTGGCCCTGAATTTCATTTCTCTTTCCTCTCAGTGAAAATTGATACCAAGGCCATTCCACTGTTTGGGAACTCCCTGAAGCCTGACAGTCTCCGGTTCCAGCTGGAGACGTCACTGAAGCGGCTGCAGTGTCCCCGAGTGGACCTCTTCTACCTGCATATGCCAGACCACAGCACCCCGGTGGAAGAGACACTGCGTGCCTGCCACCAGCTGCACCAGGAGGTGAGGGGACCCCTGAGCTCTGGGAGGTGGTCACTATGTTCTGACTGGAGCCTCACCTGAGCAGGGCAAGTTCGTGGAGCTTGGCCTCTCCAACTATGCAGCCTGGGAAGTGGCCGAGATCTGTACCCTCTGCAAGAGCAACGGCTGGATCCTGCCCACTGTGTACCAGGTGAGAGCCAGGGCTGCAGAGGCCAAGGTCTCCACCCTCTCCCCCGGGGCCCCTCTCCTTACAGGGCATGTACAATGCCATCACCCGGCAGGTGGAAACGGAGCTCTTCCCCTGCCTCAGGCACTTTGGACTGAGGTTCTATGCCTTCAACCCTCTGGCTGGTACGTGGAGCATTCCTGGCCCTGTCTCAGCCAGGCCCCGGGGCTGATTGCTGCTTTCCCTCAGGGGGCCTGCTGACCGGCAAGTACAAGTATGAGGACAAGAATGGGAAACAGCCCGTGGGCCGCTTCTTTGGGAATACCTGGGCAGAGATGTACAGGAATCGGTAAGCTGTGGGTGCTTGGTGTGGATGGCTGGCTGACACCTGTGCCACCGTCCCCCCTTCCCAGCTACTGGAAGGAGCACCACTTTGAGGGCATTGCCCTGGTGGAGAAGGCCCTGCAGGCCGCGTATGGCGCCAGCGCCCCCAGCATGACCTCGGCCACCCTCCGGTGGATGTACCACCACTCACAGCTGCAGGTAACCAGTGACCCTGTGCGCTCAGCTTCTTCAGTCAGTCAGTTTGTTTGTTTGTTTCACTTAGGTACAGAATTCAATGCCAACAGTTCTTTTCTTTCAAGACTTTAACCATGTCACTCCACGGGGACGCTGTTTTGAGCCTTTGGTAAGCCTCATCCTCCAGGACCACACGGCAGGCAGGCAGGACAGCCCTTACTTAGGTCCACCACACCCGTTAAGCTCCCTCCTGGAGGAGACAGAGACCTGGGACAGCTCCGGGGCGGGCGAGGCCGAGGGATGGGGGACGACGGGGCAGGGAGGAGTCCCAGACCTTTGGGATCTTCGCCACCCTTGGACCCCCTCACCCTTGCGGACTTGAGGAGTGTTAAAATCTCCAAGACGCGAGTCACCGGTACGAAGCCACAGCCATTTCGCTGCTTGCTCGGTGCAAGTGCAGACGGTCCTCGTGGTTGAGAGCGGAGTCCAGCGCGTGGGCGGCGTTGGGCACCTTTGGCCGCGCCCTCCGCT